CTTGGCCAGGCAGGTCTCGATCTCCTGACCTCGTGATCCACCCGCCTCAGCCTCCCAAAGTGCTGCGATTACAGGCGTGAACCATCGCGCCCAGCCAATTTTGGTCCTTCCTTCCTTCCTTCCTTCCTTCCTTCCTTCCTTCCTTCCTTCCCTCCTTCCCTCCCTCCCTCCCTCCCTCCTTTCTTTCTTTCTTCCTTTCTTTCTTTCTTTTTGAGACAAGGTCTGTTGCCCAGGCTGGAGTGTAGTGGTGCAATCACAGCTCACTGCAGCCTCAAACTCCTGGGCTCAAACAATCCTCCTACCTCGGCCTCCTGAGTAGCTGGGACTACAGGCGTGGGCTAATTTTTTAAAACTTTTCTGTAGAGATGGGGTCTTGCTCTTGCCCAGGCTGATCTTGAACTCCTGGCCCCCAGCCTTGGCCTTCTGGGATTACAGGCGTAAGCCACCTGCCGGACCAATTTTGGTGTTTCTTTTGCATGCTGCTGGTCCTCCTCAGATGCTTGGCAATCATTGGTAATGATGGGCTTCAGAACGTGCTACCGGCACAGTGAGTGTTTTAAGCTGAAGGAATTTGAGAAAACCGCAGAAGCCGAAGGATCTTTCTTACCTTCTCCTGCCCTTCTTCCCTGAACCAGGTCATACAACCTGGAACTCCCTGCCCTTTTCCTGAAGAAGCAAATAACAGCCTCCTGCGAGAGGCGCCCTCCCTGCACCTGGGGGAAAGGAGGGTCCTTATCTCTGAAGACACAGGGACACAGAAGAATCTGAACCAACAGGCCTTCCTGAGTTCCCCACCTCCCCGCAGGAGGTGCCCGCACACGCATAGCCCCGTCGCTCCCGCGGCCGCACGCAACGGACCTCGCCCTGGTGGTGCACGCCCGGGCTGGGCGCTCAGAGGTCGGGTGGGCGCCCACTCCGTTCGCTGCGCGCACAGCGCCCGGCGAGAGGCTCGGAGTTTGATCACACACAGCGTCCGGCTTCCTGTCCCCAGCGCCCCCTCCCGCCCCGTTTCCCTTGCCCCTCCCTCTCCCCGGCCCGATCCGCCCGCCGGCTCCCCCTCCCCCGATCCCTCGGGTCCCGGGATGGGGGGGCGGTGAGGCAGGCACAGCCCCCCGCCCCCATGGCCGCCCGTCGGAGCCAGAGGCGGAGGGGGCGCCGGGGGGAGCCGGGCACCGCCCTGCTGGTCCCGCTCGCGCTGGGCCTGGGCCTGGCGCTGGCCTGCCTCGGCCTCCTGCTGGCCGTGGTCAGTTTGGGGAGCCGGGCATCGCTGTCCGCCCAGGTGAGGCCCCGCTGCGCACCCCTTCTTGGGCAGGCACAGGGTGACGCTCCCTCCTTCCCAGCAGGAGCCTGCCCAGGAGGAGCTGGTGGCAGAGGAGGACCAGGACCCGTCGGTGAGTGGGCGTGGGCGCGGTCTGCAGGCTGCTCTGTGGTTGAACCCTGCCCTAATTCCCCTAGGAACTGAATCCCCAGACAGAAGAAAGCCAGGATCCTGCGCCTTTCCTGAACCGACTAGTTCGGCCTCGCAGAAGTGGTGAGCATCCCTCTATCCCAACCTCAGGAAGCGCTTTGCTCATCTGTCTTTCCTTGATCCTCAGCACCTAAAGGCCGGAAAACACGGGCTCGAAGAGCGATCGCAGCCCATTATGAAGGTGGGTGATGGGTGAGCCATACCCAGGAGGAGAGGTCTCACCAGCCTTTTCCTGTACTTTACAGTTCATCCACGACCTGGACAGGACGGAGCGCAGGCAGGTGAGACCCCATCCCCCGACACAGCACTGGCCACGTTTCCTTATCTCTGAGCATCCGTGTTCAGGTGTGGACGGGACAGTGAGTGGCTGGGAGGAAGCCAGAATCAACAGCTCCAGCCCTCTGCGCTACAACCGCCAGATCGGGGAGTTTATAGTCACCCGGGCTGGGCTCTACTACCTGTACTGTCAGGTAAGCCCCATCTGGCTGCATGGGTAACGCAGTAACCTAACCTTGACCCTCTTTCCATGAGCAGAGTTCCGATGCCCTGGAAGCCTGGGAGAATGGGGAGAGATCCCGGAAAAGGAGAGCAGTGCTCACCCAAAAACAGAAGAGTGAGGCTTCCAGGGTGCAGCAGGGGTGGGAGATGCGGCTGAGATTCCCTCCTTCTCTCCTCAGAGCAGCACTCTGTCCTGCACCTGGTTCCCATTAACGCCACCTCCAAGGGTGAGCACTATTTTAAATAATGGCTTTGGGGAAGAAGTCCTGACCGACACACTCTCACCTCCAGATGACTCCGATGTGACAGAGGTGATGTGGCAACCAGCTCTTAGGCGTGGGAGAGGCCTACAGGCCCAAGGATATGGTGTCCGAATCCAGGATGCTGGAGTTTATCTGCTGTATAGCCAGGTAACCCCAGCCACACTCTGAGCTTCACAGAGCTGTTTTCTTCAACATCTCCCTTCCCTGCCAGGTCCTGTTTCAAGACGTGACTTTCACCATGGGTCAGGTGGTGTCTCGAGAAGGCCAAGGAAGGCAGGAGACTCTATTCCGATGTATAAGAAGTATGCCCTCCCACCCGGACCGGGCCTACAACAGCTGCTATAGCGCAGGTGAGAGCCGTGTGGGCAGCCGAAAGCAGGACTCACTGCGAATCTACTTTCTCTCTTTTCTCAGGTGTCTTCCATTTACACCAAGGGGATATTCTGAGTGTCATAATTCCCCGGGCAAGGGCGAAACTTAACCTCTCTCCACATGGAACCTTCCTGGGGTTTGTGAAACTGTGATTGTGTTATAAAAAGTGGCTCCCAGCTTGGAAGACCAGGGTGGGTACATACTGGAGACAGCCAAGAGCTGAGTATATAAAGGAGAGGGAATGTGCAGGAACAGAGGCGTCTTCCTGGGTTTGGCTCCCCGTTCCTCACTTTTCCCTTTTCATTCCCACCCCCTAGACTTTGATTTTACGGATATCTTGCTTCTGTTCCCCATGGAGCTCCGAATTCTTGCGTGTGTGTAGATGAGGGGCGGGGGACGGGCGCCAGGCATTGTCCAGACCTGGTCGGGGCCCACTGGAAGCATCCAGAACAGCACCACCATCTAGCGGCCGCTCGAGGGAAGCACCCGCCGGTTGGCCGAAGTCCACGAAGCCGCCCTCTGCTAGGGAAAACCCCTGGTTCTCCATGCCACACCTCTCTCCAGGTGCCCTCTGCCTCTTCACCCCACAAGAAGCCTTATCCTACGTCCTTCTCTCCATCTATCGGACCCCAGTTTCCATCACTATCTCCAGAGATGTAGCTATTATGCGCCCGTCTACAGGGGGTGCCCGACGATGACGGTGCCTTCGCAGTCAAATTACTCTTCGGGTCCCAAGGTTTGGCTTTCACGCGCTCCATTGCCCCGGCGTGGCAGGCCATTCCAAGCCCTTCCGGGCTGGAACTGGTGTCGGAGGAGCCTCGGGTGTATCGTACGCCCTGGTGTTGGTGTTGCCTCACTCCTCTGAGCTCTTCTTTCTGATCAAGCCCTGCTTAAAGTTAAATAAAATAGAATGAATGATACCCCGGCTCCATTTCCCCCACTGCCTCGCCTC